TTAAACCCTCCACACAGCGTCCCAGAATGTTGGAATTAGAAGGTCGCTTGGGGATGTGTAGACTTTTCTCCCATGTAACGTGGTAAACTGTTTTAAGGCATCCCTGAGAGATGACCACTTGGCCTCTTCTTGAATAATTCCAGTGACCAGTGACGGGGAGCTTACTACTGCACAAGGCAGCCCATTCTCTGATTGGTCTGCTCTCATTGTTACAATGTTATTCCTTATATTAAGACAAAACTGCCTCCCAGTAACCTCCACCCATTGGTCCTAGTTCTGACTTCTGGAGCAACACAGAACCAATCTACTAATCTACTCCCTCCTGTACTTGACAGCCTTTCACCATACTGGAATGTAAGTATAAAACACCTCACAAGTAACCCTAACCATAAATGCTTATACGTATGCCTATGCACATTCCCATGAATATATGTGATTACCTGTGCCAATGTTTTATCAGTTTTAGTGGAGAAACAAGAGCTGACTTATATTGTGGCTACATGATTGCCACCCCTATCTGGTTGGGCATGAAATTTGCATTTCATGACACAAAATGCCATGTATTTGAAAAAAATGGAGACAATAGAGTATAGAAACAATCTGTTATATTTCTTATTAGCGCTAAATGAGATACACTTACACAGGAGTAAAATAATTCATGTTAATATAGCACTTTCTAGTTTGCAAAGCAGGCCCCTTACATTATTTTATTTAACCCATATGCAATATAGTCTTGCATGCACAAGGTCAGTCAAAGACTAGACATAGAAGAATTAGGCCTGACCGACTTTCCAAACCTCACATTGCACTAAGCAGAGGCAGGCCCTGAGTCTATATTGAAGTAATCATTTAGCTTTTGTTGAATATATTTTGATATTTCTTCTCTGCTAACACAAAACCAAGGCAGTAAAGAGTCACTTTCCTGGCCCTCTTCGTTCGAGGTGATGAGTGAGGTGTGAAGGTAATTTCCTGTGGAGGCTGCTGCACTAAATCAGGCCGACCTGTCTTTGGTGGTTGTGTTGAATTCTGAAAATGATCACTAGTGCTTTACAGCTTTTCTTAGATGACTGCACTATTTCCTCCGCTTGGAATTCTCTTTTGGTTAACAGAAACTAGTGCTGAAAAACGGAGCTCATTTTTTGTCTTCCTGAAAATATCTTCACAGAATTACTTTGCAGAACATGATGCAACCTACCTAGATTCTCTGCCTCTCCCGCTGTGGCTGTGTGAGCGCGATTGTTGTGTGAATGACGTTTGAAGATTCCAAACCTGCTCCACAAATTACTAAACACAGTCAAGGACTTTAATCTCAAACCATAGTGTCATGATCACGAGCCACCAAGCCCCTTCCACAAGTTCTTAGGAAGCCAGATAAGACTAGCAACACAAAAGCTGTTAGCAGGAAGGGCGTTTTAAAGACACAAGCCATGTTTTGTGCTTCCTCACCTCCCAGAAGGATTTTCCCTGGATGATCCACTAACACACCCTTTCCGAGATGTTTTCTCAAGGGCCTCCATTGTCTTCAGCATCCTCTCATCTCTTTCCTGTCCCTTTTCCCAGCTGTTGTCACTTCTCCCTCCCAAAGCTCCCAGATGCCTAGAGAAAACCTTCCAATTGTGTTCTCCTGGAGAAAGGCCCAAGCTCTGGAACTTTTTTCCGTTTACTCCACTCTCCCTCAGGCTTCAGTTATCTGCCCAGGTCTCCCAGAAATCAATGGAATAAATCTTTGGACATCCGGGTAATGCTTTTCTTCCGCCTCCAGGGGTTTGGCTGAAAAGAAAGCACGCCTACATCTGCCTGGCAGCCATCTGGGCCTATGCTTCCTTCTGGACCACCATGCCCTTGGTAGGTCTGGGGGACTACGTACCTGAGCCCTTCAACGGCTGTGATCGTGTTCTCCTACGTAAAGATCATTGCCAAGGTTAAGTCCTCTTCCAAAGAAGTAGCTCATTTCGACAGTCGGATCCATAGCAGCCATGTGCTGGAAATGAAACTGACAAAGGTAAGTGCACTAATATTTTACACATGTGTTTTTGATTCTTTTCTCTGTTGCTTTCCCTCATCAGGTAGCGATGTTGATTTGTGCTGGATTCCTGATTGCCTGGATTCCTTATGCAGTGGTGTCTGTGTGGTCAGCTTTTGGAAGGCCAGACTCCATTCCCATACAGCTCTCTGTGGTGCCAACCCTACTTGCAAAATCTGCAGCGATGTACAATCCCATCATTTACCAAGTTATTGATTACAAATTTGCCTGTTGCCAAACTGGTGGTTTGAAAGCAACCAAGAAGAAGTCTCTGGAAGGCTTCAGGTAAAACTTCAGAAGCTGGAAATGAATTACACATTAAATTGCATTTTTCTTCTCCTATATCTAGGCTGCACACCGTAACCACAGTCAGGAAGTCTTCTGCTGTGCTGGAAATTCATGAAGAGGTATGAAGATGGATACAGCATCACTATGGACAGGGACACTCTCTAAGGTATGTTTCACCCTCAGGACAAAGGGAGATTATGGCATCAGCTATCTTGTGGGGAGAATTCTGAGATGACAGCCTCCAGTGAAACACTAGGGACAAAGGCCCATTCACCTCTTCAAGAAACCAGGGAAGGGGAAAATGAAGCTGTTGGGTGAGTCAGCATTTCTTCGCATACAGCTATATCACCCTAAAACTCAATTTTTTCTTCTCTACAGTGGGAATAACAAATGTTCTGGTTGTGAAGAGTGCATCTGAAGTGCTTACACGGCGTCTGGCATATGCAGAGAAATTAGCTTACAAATGTTATTTTTCTGACTTCTCGCCTCCACTCCACTTACCCTGTCAGGAAAAAATAATTCACAAGGAATATCAAAACAATGATGCACCCTAGGAGTATCCAAGTATCTTAACTGAGTTATCTCATTCTGGTATAGTGGCAGAGTTATAACTAAAGAGTGCCAGAAACCCACGCTTTAAACATCCTGCAGTGCACACCTCGGTCTCGTCAGTAAGGACTTCACTTTCTTCTGAACTGGGGCTTGTGAAAGCTGGCCTGAAAAGCCTGATTCAAGGAGATCAGGCTGTGTCTCTGACTGGAGCAGCTACACTCCCCATCTGTAATTTGATTTGTTCTATTGCAGATGATGTACTGGGCAGAGGTGAGTGTGGATTGGTGAAAATCTGTTTTTATGACTGGCAAAGCAGTGCAGGGGGGTCTTTCACTGATAAGAAGCATCATCAGTAGGGTTTGTCCCTGATGCCTTTACAACAGCATCTGAGCACCTCTCAAGTTTTTCCAGGCCAGCTCCAGTTTCAGTGAGGAGAGTGTGGGCTTTCTATTCCCCAAATATTCTTACTACAGTTAATATGTAGGTTACTGCCCCAGCCCAACTGCAGGTTCCCAGATGTGAGTTCCATGTAGGCAGAAACTGTCCAGTTCTTGAAATTGAATTACTTCCTTGTGTATGTGTTTTTTTCCTACTTAAAGCTCCTCGGGATGCTTCCTCTCAAAAGTCTTTGAAGAATAAGAGGTTAAGCTAAGACAACCTGAATCAATTTTTTTTTTTTTGTCAAATGCGATTGAAATTATCCCCATAATTCAATAAAATAGCTTTTTCCCTTCTTTCTTTTTACTTTGTTGGAAACTATGCAACAGAAACAAAGTAAGAAGACTCTACCTTAATTTTAAAGGTAACTCTTACATAAAGAAGAAAGTCATTATGCCAGGCCAGGGGGAGAGTGGAAAGGGGAAATTTAGAGAATAGAAACAAACTTAAGCATCTTGTAAATTTTGAGTGAATTGTAAACACATAATGAATGAATGAGAAGGGCCAGCCAGGAGTCTGTGAAATGGTCCAGTTGGGAAATGCCTAATGCATAAACACAAATCTTGGTGACAGGTAGGTTAGTTATCTGTGAACTTTCTAAAGATTAAATAAACAATAATAGGATTTTGTTAATGTGCCAAAGTGAGTTTAAACCATGAAAGACACGATGCAAATATGCAAGTACCTTTAATTGGGCATAATAAAAAGTAGTGAGGTATGGTTAAAATAACATTTAGAACAAGAGAGAAGTTAGGGAGAATTTTTGTCTAAAAAGCCAAAAAGTGATAGTTGATTGGTGATTTTGTTGTTATCAGGAGAGAGAATTTTCTTAATGTAATAAGTTAGGTACTTTGGCAAGTGAAATGGGTTCTAGGCCAATTGCAAGTCCTTAGGATTCCCTGGCAGCTAGAAACCTTGGCACTCCCAAAAGACAGCTTCAGTTAAAATGACAGATGAACATGAGTCTTCAAGTCAAAACTACTGTTGTACCACGTCCATTGAATGTTTGGTGATTCAAGTCTCTGTTATTCAAGAACTGATTCTGTTTTTCCTCCTGTCAAAACCTTGGTTGATTTTGACTGTAGTAGCACATCTGGCAGGAATATGACAGAAAAAAATTAAGTTAAAAATATAATTTCTATTCCCCTATTTTTTCTGTAAAAGGCTTTATGGGGAAGAAGGGAAGAAGGTTGACATGAGTAGAGATGATACTTGCCTCTGGATGACCCAGTTGGGTTCTCCTTTGACTGCCATTCACCACAGTTGACCTCATTAGGCTCCGAAGTATGAGAAGAGCTTCATTGCCAAGTTAGTGAAAGAAGCAGATGATTTACTTTTGCTCGAGTGGGTCTGTAGACCTCGGGAGGTTAGCCATTTCTCTTAGAGTTTGGTGTATGTATTAAGATACAGCATGTATGTAGGTATATATAATACATATATGTGTGTATACATATATATATATTTCTGGTTTGTTTAATATCTTTTAAAAAATTTTAATGGAATTTTTTGAACATGTACAAAAGAGAAAGAATCCTACGATGAACTCCCATGTATCCATCATCCAGCCTCAATAGTGATCAACCCATAGCATATTGTGGTTCATGTTGACACTCATCCACCTCTTTCCTTCCCCATCTCTCCCCATTATTTTGAGACGAATGAGATCCTGGGATTTCGTGAAAATATTATGAATATCTTATTTGTGAGAACAAGATTTCCCAAAGCATGATCCCCAGAAACCTAGTCCTGCAAAACTACTGCAAAAATAAAGTGTTCTAATCTCCAAACGTTTTAGGCAAGTGTTAGATATCATCTCTCT